TGCTAGGTGAGGCCATTACAGAAATGAGAAGCAGACACCACCTCCATTCCGATGAGTCTCACCAGATCAGCCATTGCTGATGAACACTCAGGTGCCCTGACTCTCACTTTTCACTTTTGCAGGCTTTACTTCATGCCACATACATTTCCCTATTCCCCAAGCCTCCTTTCTCTCCAACCCCTCCCCTTATTAGACACAGCTTTTTAAAGCAGTCACGGTCTTACCCATGGCTTCAATTGTTTTCTATATGCTGTTATGACAATAGAATTTAAATGTTGTTCTTATATAACAGTTTTATTTTACGTGACACCTCATTCGCTACAACCATAAATTCAAAGTTTCCCTAAGAAAGTAATCACTAAAAAACTATTATATTCTTAGTATGTAAATGTTAGGAAATTTCCTTAATGGTTTGAGTTACTGTGTGTGTGTTACTTTTGAAAACATGAGTTGGGATGTCACAGAATGGACTTAGCCTACAGAGGTTTACATCCAATTTTCAACCAGACGGTTCCATTTCAATGTGACATTTAAAGAGTTCAAAACTGTCTCATTCCCCACACCTCTTTCTCGTCCTACATTCTCTGTCTAGGGGAGAATCACTGCTATTTACACAGTCCATCAAACTAGGGCCTTAGCAGCCTGTTTTTCCTTCCCCTCTTCTTCCACGTCTAATCACCAAGCACTTCCTGTTCTATCTCCCAAATGATCACAAAACTTTTCCTTCCACTTCAGTCACTGCTGCTGCCTTTTTAGCCTTACTGTTCTCCAGATGAACATAGAGTATCTTAATCAGCCCCACTGCTTTCATAAAGCCCTCTCCACTGCGCAGAGTGACGTCACTGCAAGCACATCGGATAGAGACTCCTCACCCCTGTGTGGTTCAGTGACTCTCGTTTCCAGAATAAAATTCAAACTCTACCCCAGCATCTAATTTTGGGTCAGATAGATCTGCATTTTCATTCCAGGTTGATTCACTGTCCAGCAGTGTAGCCTCAGATAATTGAACCCTCTAAGCCTTTGTTTGCTCATCTGCCTGAACTCACTGAGGGTTGGGACTGTTTCACACATGCAGTATTGGCACTTAGACTTAATGTTGAATGAAGGGGAGGCATTTTAAAATTCACATCAAAAAACTGTTATTCTTTAAAAAAAATACTAATCTACAAGGTCACTTCCCCTCCAAGCATGACGTCTACCTTTACTTTCTGATAATCATGATCGGCTTGTGGGGATCAAGATTACTCAGGATTAAATTCTGGCCCCATCTTGAGCCGTCATGGAAACTTGGGGAAGCTACTTAACTTCTCCATCTAGATTGATTCTGCAAAATCCGTAAAATGGAATGGTTTCTGGGGGTTAAATTAGTATACCACTGTTGGAATACTGTCAGGCTTGCCAGATATTTACTGTTCATCTTCATCAAATGAGGACAGTGGTATCCCACTATATGGTTTTCAATTTTGTGTAAGAAAAACGTGCTTTATGCATTGTTAGTAAAAGAAATATCTGAATATCCCTGCCATGGAAGAAAGAAACAGAGGGAGAAAAGAGAGTTGGTAGGTCCTAGCATTTCAGAACTGGGAAGGATCTTGTGCCTCTTGGACTTTTTTGTGTGTTTAGGTGCCCAATGGGGAGCAAACTGACTTGCTGCCTGGGCCCCAGCGGGGGCCTCAACTGTGACTGCTGCAGGCCAGATGTGGGACCCTGCCATGAGTGTGAGATTCCTGAGACTGTGGCAGCCACAGCACCAGCATCCACCACTGCAAAGCCTGCCAAATTGGATTTGAAAGCTAAGAAGGCCCAACTCATGCAGTACCTCAGCCTCCCGAAGACGCCGAAGATGCTGAAGATGTCCAAAGGTAAAGAAGCCATGGGTGCCATTTGCTCTCTGAGAATCTATAAGAAGTCTGCTCTACCTTGCAGGTTTGGACGCCCGCTCCAAGCGCTGGTTAAAAATAATATGGAGACGGCACGGGATTTGGCCTCTAGAAAATATAGGTAATGTGGAAATTAAATCATTAAGTTCATTTAATGCACTGACTGTCACTCTGTGTTCTCCTAGGTCCCACTGAAGATGTGCAGGCGTCTGCACACGGCGGTGTGGAGGAGAATATGACATCAGATATTGTAAGATGTATTTCTTTCTCTGGAAGAGAAATATGGTGTTTCTTTTTCTTTTCTCTTATTGCAGGAAATACCTGAGGCCAAGCACGACCACCGTACGTATTTTTTTTTTAAACAGCTTTATTTAAATGCACTGACTGTCACTCTGTGTTCTCCTAGGTCCCACTGAAGATGTGCAGGTGTCTGCACACGGCGGTGTGGAGGAGAATATAACGTCAGATATTGTAAGATGTATTTCTTTCTCTGGAAGAGAAATATGGTGTTTCTTTTTCTTTTCTCTTACTGCAGGAAATATCTGAGGCCAAGCACGACCACCGTACGTATTTTTTTTTAAACAGCTTTATTTACCCAATGCACTGACTGTCACTATGTTCTCCTAGATTTGGTCGAAGATCTCAGTGAAAGCCTATCTGTCTGTCTTGAAGACTTCATGACATCGGATCTCAGTGAAAGCCTATCTGTCTCTCTTGAAGACTTCATGACATCAGGTCTCAGTGAAAGCCTATCTGTCTCTCTTGAAGACCTCATGACACCGGAGATGGTAAGATGCATTTCTTTGTCTGGAAGAGAAATTCCTCATGGCGTTTTCCTTTCTCCTATTGCAGGCAAAGGAGAGATATGAAGATTACCTCTGTAAGTATATATATATCTAGATATATATAGATTTTTGAGATGAAGTCTTGTTCTTTTCCCCTAGGCTGGGTTAAGATGGCACGGTCTCGGCTCAATGAACCCATCAGCAGCCAGGTTCTAGGACTTCTCCGGCTTTAGTGTTCCAAGTAGCTGGGATTACAGACGCCTGCCATCACGCCCAGCTCAAATCATTTTATGAATGCATATTTCCATCTGGGTGAAAAAAAAATCACAAGCCTCTCTCTCTTCCTACTGAGCACCTGTGAACAGTGACCTGCAGTTTGTGGCTGCAGCCAGTCCTCTTGCAGCCTGGTGTTCTTACATTTCATTCTGAGGCTCACATTCTCAGTCACCATGCAGAAGAACACCCGCCCCATCCTGGGTCATTACAGAGTGGGTCAATCCATCTGCTGCATCTGAAGAGCTGGGTCCAGCTTCTACAGTGAATCCATATATTTCTGTATTTCCTGGATAAGGAAGAGCAAAGGAGCTGAGCTGGTGGAGGAAGAAGAACTAATATTAACTGACTCCTTATTTTGTGCTAGTACTGTGCTAGTTACATATTTTATCTCATGTAATTCTTACCAAACTGTAAGGGGGTTTCGGAGTGATGGAGACAATATTGATGTTATCTCCATTTTAGGGTGAGAAAATAAAGGCTCAGAAATGTTATATTACTTGCCCAAGGTCACTCAGCTGCTAAG